GCAAGGGAGAAATTGAAGCTGAGGCATAGATCCTGGTGCCTGGAGGACTTTTTTGTGTAACAACACAATATTAAGTGTGTCAGGAGAACCTGGTTAGTGTGTAGGAGGTGAGAGGAGATCTCAGCGCTGGGCTGCTTTACAGAACACTTGGACAACTTCCCCTGAAAAAGCCGGCACGAGGGCCACTGAACGTGTTTGAGAAGTAGAGGATTTCAGGAACCTTATTGTAGAAATGTAGTGGATTAGTGAGTAGAGACTAGTGGTGAGGGAGGAACTTTTGCAGTAGTTGGAGAAAGAGGAAATGGGGGAACAGAAAGGAGACTGAAAGGCTTTAATATGAAAGGGACTGAAGACGGAGGAGTCACATCTGGTTTTAAGCCAGAGTGAAGATAGCGTGAACTGAAAGAAGGCAATCAGTAGGAGAGGCTGATTATCAGAGGAGGATAAAGAGAGGGATTTTGGCATATGAAATACACGTGTGTGTGTGTGTGTGTGTGTGTGTGTGTGTGTGTATGTGCATATATACATGTACACATATGCACACAGGCACACACACATCCCCATACTAATTAATTTATGCAGATGTTCTCATCTTTTCTAGGTCTTCTCATTCCCCTTCTCTCAAATTCTTTCATGTGGTAGACTTTCCATATTCAAACAGCTTTTTCTTACTGTTGTGAGAATTGCTTTAAAAAATAGCAAAACAAAACTTCTTGTACATGATAGTTCTGATTCCGTACAATTATCATCAATGAGACTTGATGCAAGTTTATCCCAACATTTCACAATCTTCCAAATGGATGTTCATTTCCTTTAACTGGTTTTTAGAGAATAATCACCCATTTGGCACTGACTAAATTGCAGGCAACAAGATCCTTGTGAGGCAATCACATGAGCAGGTGTTTCTCTGCCTACTGTTATTTTCAACACTTTCAGGGCTGACGTCAACAGCTCATACTTCTTGTTGTTGTTGGCTTTGGTTTCTGCAAAGCTATATCTGGTTAGCTTGTAGTTTCAAATTATTAGTCTTCAGAATCAATTGGGTGTTTACATTCAGAATTATTTAAAGATAGATTTCTCTGTGTGCATATTATCTCACTACCTGTACTGATAGGAAGTGTCAGACACCCCAGTATGGCTTCTACTTGTGAACACAGTTTTAGGACAAAAAAAAAAAATCTTTGCAATGGAAAGCTCGGTAGGAAGGAGACAGGAGGAATTAAGGACAGTCTCTATCAATGATGTCAAAGAAGTAGTGATTGTCTTACCACCCACTCTCATAAATGTAGTACGTTGCTTTTGGAAAGCAGTTTTTACAGAATGCTATAGTGAGAACCAGGGACCTGACAAACAAGTCCACAAACTTCAGTGGTACCACAGACTGACTCTCTTTTCCTAATTTTCTTTTAGTTATCACATTATTGCTAAATAGGCAACTTCTGGCAGGCTGATTTCATCTATAAGTTCAGATAGGGAATGTGTGCTCTGCTCTGGGATGTGTACACTGCTGGGCTGGGCTCTGCCCTGCAGGAGCTTTCACGGTGTGTCCGGCAGCACACCCATCAGGTGCCGTAACTCCCAATTGTCCTGAACTACACCAAAGGATTTTAATCACCTCATGACAATTTTAGGTAGAAAACTGTGCTAATTTCACTAGAAAAGACTTTGAAAATTATTCTTTAATCTGTATTGTGGCATGCATGGTCAATATCCAATAATTTTTCTTGAAGAGTCTGTGAGCCCACCATCAGACCTTACTTGGAAATGGCGGTATTGTATTTCGGTTTCTCCGGGCACTTAACGTCAGGAAATTAAGTTCAGCTCCATTATTTTGTTGCATCTTTGAATAGTCTGTGGAGCGTTGATATCCTAATGCTCCTTATTTAAAAGTGGGTGGGAGTTGCATGGAAGAATTGGGGAGTGAGGCAGGGGACTGGAAAGGGAGCAGAGCACATAATTTTGGGGCCTTTGAAACAAGTAACAGTGACAAAAAACCTCACTCTGGAATCAGTAACCTCTCCCCCGCACCCTCCCCAACACTTTCAGGAGATGAGTATATAGAGTGGGGACCAGGAGGAAGTAACCTCTGTAACCCAGAAGTGGCTAAAGTGTTGAACTTTGAGCTTCTCTAAGGAGAGCTGGCTATCTGGCTGAGCTGCCAAGTACTCCTGTCTTTCAGAAATTGACAGCTGAAGTATTTGGTCTTGGTTTCCCACTGAAGAGGAATGTGTAGAATCACTGCAGAGCAGAAGAAATTAAATTTTGAATATTAATGCCTGATCTTTTAAGTTATCTGACTAAAAACAGAAGAGTGATCATAAGCCCAACCCTAGGTATCAGTGTATTATGGCTAGCAAGGAGTTAAGAAGCTTTGTCTATTCAGCAGTCATAATTGAATGTGTAGTTTGCAAGCCTGCCAAATTGCTAAACCTAGATTTCTCATATTAGATAATGTGTAATAAAAGACAGCTGTTGCCAGCATATGCTGTGAATTGCACACCAGTTCCTCATTCATGATTTTTGGCGCCATCACTACAACCCTTAGAAAAGGCTCTGACTGGAGGGCTGTCTGGGGAACATAGACCCCACTGGTCAGATCCTTGAATAAGGCTGCTCGCCCTAGGGAAAGCGGGGCAGGAAAGACTTTTTTTTTTTTTCAAAGTGCAAAACCCTTGATAAGACCTTAGACACACTTCATTTCACTTTAGGCAGGTAGTTTGGTGTGTGAGCTAGTTTCGAACCCTGGGAACATTCCTTTCCACATCGCCTGAGTCTGACAGCCCGGATCAAAAACAAGCAGGCTTTGTGTCAAGACGTGGCACGTGTCAGAGAATTTGACGGTACTTAATTTATTTAAATTGTTTTTTGTTTATGGGATAACTATATGTCTTTTGTGTTTTTCAGCTTGCTTTGACCAGATCAAGTTCTTTAAGTGACTTTTCCTGGTCTCAAAGGTAAAGAGATTGAATTATTTTTTGTCTCTCCCTGCAGTTTCTTTTTTAAACATTTTTATTACAGAAAGCTTGTTACTGTGGAGAAGCAGGATAATGAAACATTTGGATTTGAAATTCAGGTGGGCAATTTTCACATTTTCTAGACTTCCAAATAGTAACTATATATCATCTTAATTTTTACAGTCTTACAGGCCCCAGAATCAGAATGCCTGCTCCTCGGAAATGTTCACTTTGATATGCAAAATACAGGAGGACAGCCCAGCTCACTGTGCTGGCCTGCAAGCTGGTAACTTAAATTTTTGCTCATGTTAGGAATCAACATAACACTCATTTTTCTTGGCATCTCCCAGGTGATGTCCTTGCAAATATCAATGGTGTGAGCACAGAAGGTTTTACCTACAAACAAGTCGTTGACCTGATCAGATCGTCCGGAAACCTGCTAACGTAACTATCTGTCTAGTTCCCGTGGGGCTTCACCTTCCTCTTCTTTTTTTTTTCCTTAAAACAGGATAGAGACTCTTAATGGAACAATGATTCTGAAAAGAACGGAGCTTGAAGCAAAGCTGCAGGTTTTAAAGGTAATTTAATTTAATGCAGTGAGGCACATTTTAAAACTTTTTTTTTTTTTTTTTAATCTCACAGCAAACTTTGAAACAAAAATGGGTGGAGTACAGATCTCTGCAGTTACAGGAACATCGTCTGCTTCATGGTAAATGCAATTTCCTGTTCAGAAACCACACTAGATCCATTTCACAGTAGACTTTGTGCTCTAGGTGATGCAGCTAATTGCCCCAGTTTGGAAAACATGGACTTGGATGAATTGTCTTTGTTTGGACCCCTGCCTGGGCCAGGCCCAGCCCTTGTGGACCGGAATCGATTATCCAGTGAGAGCAGCTGTAAGAGCTGGCTGAGCTCCATGACGATGGACAGTGAAGATGGCTACCAGACGTGTGTGTCTGAGGACTCCAGCAGGGGTGCCTTCAGTCGGCAGACGAGTACAGATGATGAGTGCTTTATCCCCAAGGAGGGGGATGATTTTCTGAGGAGGTCATCTTCAAGGAGGAACCGGAGCATCAGTAACACCAGCAGCGGATCCATGTCTCCCTTGTGGGAGGGCAACTTATCAAGCATGTTTGGGACCCTGCCCCGGAAGAGCAGAAAGGGAAGTGTCCGAAAGCAACTCTTGAAATTTATCCCTGGCCTTCATCGTGCTGTGGAAGAGGAAGAAAGTCGCTTTTGACGGATTGTGGTGTCCTTTCAAATTAGCTTATTTCACAAATATCTCTAGACTCACCCAGATCCCAGCTTGGTGGGAAAGTGCAGAAGAATTGCAAAACTGACATCCCATTTCACAGCAATAGTGACCTTTATTTAAATTGTTGTGTTATAGTTTATGCTTCTTAAATCATTTTTCAACCTAAACAGCCAATTTCTAAGCAGACAGGAAAACTAAATAATAAGTTAATTAATATAACAAAGATGCAGGTTCCTGCTCATTCCAGTAATGTCTTTGAAAGCAAAACTAATATTTATTTTCTAGATTATCCCTGTGAATAATTGAGAACTTTTTGGAGTCAAGTATGAATAAAGGTGTGGCAGAATATAATAATCTGGACTATTTTCTATAGGATAATTGCTGGGTTATAAAATCTTAGGTTTGCTTATGCCCAGTAGCTCCTGCGGAGGCTTAATAATAGGCAATTTTGAATTTGTTCAAACCTGTAATGGCTTGTAAACAAAGATGACCATCAGCTGTTTCTCACATCTATAGTGACAATAAAGCGGGAAGTATAAGATTTAATAGGAGGGGTTAAGGTTCATGAGAACCATGGAAAGATGTGGTCTGAGATGGGTGCTGCAAAGATCATAATAAAGTCATTTTTATAGACAGTCTAAACAAAATGGGTGGGGATGTCGTGTTTTTTGCCCAATTCAGCTTTTGTTCTGCCTGAACATTAATGGCAAGTCTAGAACTCTCCGAATCCTACAGCTTTGTAATTTTTTTTCTACAAATGTCTAACATCCAAAACTGAGGGTTGGGAAAAGGACTTCCCTCCTGTAGTTTTTTTCATATTACTTCTCACTTTATATCTTATATTCTAAATAGCTATCACCTCAGCAGTCTTTTGCCTATTGGTTATGTTAGTATCACATTACTTCTAGCCTTTCAATTACTCCATGTTTTATTTAATATCCATTGAAGTCTATGAATTCTCTGTTCTGGTGGCACAGCTATTCATAACCTATATTCTAGAGTAGACAATCTGGACTATGTAATAAATAGTCTGCTGATTTTAAGTTCTCTCTCTCTCTCTCTCTCTCTCTCTCTC